ATAAAAGAAACAAGTTAATGTGTTAAGAAATTAAGTCAGGGTAAGAGAGGGATCAACTAGTATAGTGTGGAAATGTATATATGCTGGAAATAGGCCAATCCAGGGGTCCTCATATCACTGTGGTGACTGGCCAGTGGAGTGACAAAGTAGACTAGGACTGAAGAGTGAGCAACATGAGGCCCCTTAGGATCGTCCGTTCCAGTGCCCTCAGTTTACAGATGAGCTCCAAAGCTCACAATTGGATTGCAATGAAGAACATGCCAAGAATTGAGCTGAAAGAACCCAAACCAAAATGTAGGATTCCTCTCAGGCTTATGGTCTTGCCCCTTTACCACACAGCTTCTGTGGCTAGCCCTTTAAAATGATTCTTGATTTGCATATTTGTAAAATGAGAGTTTAACAGTTCATGTGTCTCTCCTTACTTTGTGTGGAGGATTCACTTATACAAAAGATAAAAGAAAACCCAAAACAGACTTCTGGAATTTTGTAGCCCTGTTGGTTCTTCATTTGTAGGGGCTGTATGAACAGCATGAAGTGAAACAAATAAACAACAAACGCTTATTTTTTCCCCCTAAATAGTTATTTAAATGCTATTTTTGTTTCTGGGGCAGTAAGGATAAAAGCTTTGAACAGTTCGTTCACGAGGAGCAGGGCTTGAGAAGATGACTTCCAAGCTCCTGAGGGGTTCCGAGCCTGGGCGGGAGGGTTTGGACATGAAGCCTCCTTACGTCTATCTCAGCCTCCTGCCTTTGTCACCCAATGGTGAGGCTCTGCTTGCGTTTCCTGCCGTCTTGGTTTCCAAGGCACCCTGGGCAAGTGATACCACCCCGCTACCCTGGAAACGGATCACCCTTTGTTTTCATGTTTGGACTCTCCTATCTTGTGTCACAGGTAGGGGTGCGCTCCAGGTGGACCTCATAATCTCCATGGTTCCGTCCTACTCCTCCCTGATGATCTCCCCTCTCTTCCTGGCTACAATGGTACTTCCCAGACCAGGTTGGGGAGGCAGAGGGGCTTCGCTAGCAGACGCAGAGGCGAGGCCGCCAGTCGAGGACGAGGAGGAGGTGAGGGACCAGGGTCGCGAGGGCTGTGGGGGCAGCTTGCCTCTTCTTTTCTCTCCAATTCCAGATAACATCAAGATGCCGAAGACTGAGGAAACTGTGCTCCAGAATGATCCCAGTGTAGCAGAGAATGGGGCCCCTGAGCCTAAAACACCAGGGCAGAGCCAGAAAAGCAAGAGTTTCTGTTTAGATGACCAGTCTCCTGGTAGGTCTAGAATCATGTCATCACTTCTATGGGGAAAGCAGACCTGATGTCTTTTCTGTCACAGATCTGATAGAGACAGTTAATGAAGTTTCCAAGCTGAGCATTTCACATGAAATTGTAGTAAACCAAGATTTCTATGTGGAAGAGACCATTTTGCCTCCAAACAGGTACAGATTATTCAGTTTTTTTCCATTTTACTAGAGCAATCTGCTCATTTAACCCTTCTTATAGTGTAGAAGGCAGGTTTGCGGAGGCAATGTACAATGCTTTTTGGAACCATCTGAAAGAACAGCTATTGAGTACTCCTCCTGACTTCACTTGTGCCCTTGAACTTCTAAAAGATGTTAAGGAGGTGAGTAACCAACTCCCATTCGTGGATGGGAAACTTGGCTCCTTTGATTTCCTTTGTTGGGCAGACCTTGCTATCACTGCTATTACCATGGCAGAACCGCCTAAGAAATGAGATAGAAGAAGCTCTGGACACAGATCTCCTCAAGCAGGAAGCAGAACATGGGGCCCTGGATGTCCCTCATCTTTCTAACTACATTCTCAATTTGATGGCTCTGCTATGTGCACCGGTTCGAGATGAAGCGATACAGAAACTAGAGACCATAAGAGATCCAGTGCAGTTACTGAGGTGAGAGTCTAGATGTGCTGTCCCCCAAATCTTAGTGTAAATGTTCTGTTTCTCCCTACGGCAGGGGCATCCTCCGTGTTCTGGGCCTAATGAAAATGGACATGGTGAACTATACCATCCAGAGCTTTCGACCCTACCTGCAGGAACATTCCATCCAGTATGAACAAGCTAAATTCCAGGAACTCCTTGATAAACAGCCCAGTATGTTTAAAATTCAAGGGCAGGAGAGGGGAATTTTAAGATGCATATTCCCTTCTCGTCGTAGGTCTCCTCGATTATACCACAAAATGGCTAACCAAAGCAGCCACAGACATCACTACACTATGTCCGAGTTCTCCTGACTCACCTAGCTCCTCCTGCAGCATGGTGTGTTCACTTCCAAGCGGGGCAGGTAACAATTCAGAGCCCCCCAGTCCAACAATGGTGCTATACCAAGGTTACCTGAACCTCCTCCTCTGGGATCTTGAAAACGTAGAATTCCCAGAGGTAGGGATGTGTGTTTGGGCATTGCCTTGTTCTTCTGATGGGCTGTCCTTCGCTCCCTCACCAGACTCTGCTGATGGACAGAATCCGGCTCCAGGAACTGGCATTCCAGTTGCACCAGTTAACTGTCCTGGCCTCAGTCTTGCTAGTGGCCAGAAGCTTCTCTGGTGAAGTTTTATTCAGATCACCTGAATTTGTGGATAGACTGAAATGCACCACCAAGGCCCTAACTGAGGAATTTATCTCCAGGTAAGATTCATAGATCTCTGTTAGAGAGGGAAGCCCACTCTGCATTCTATCCCTTATTATCTAGGCCTGAAGAGACTATGCTGAGTGTGAGTGAACAGGTGTCTCAGGAAGTCCATCAAGGCCTTAAGGACATGGGCCTCACTACTCTGAGCAGTGAAAACACAGCATCTCTTCTAGGCCAACTCCAGAACATCACCAAGAAAGAGAACTGCATTCGTAGCATTGTTGGTAAGAATCTCCATGGTCGTCGTGCAGAAAAGTTCCTCTTGTCATTGTTTTTCCCTGCTCACAGATCAGTGGATCCGTTTTTTTCTCAAATGCTGTTTGCTTCATGGCATGCAGGAGTCTCTGCTACACTTTCCTGGAGGCCTCATTCTCATTGAAAAGGAGTTGGCAGAACTGGGCTGGAAGTTTCTCAATCTGATGCATCATAATCAGCAGGTATTTGGCCCATACTATGCTGAGATCCTAAAACACATCATCCATCCAGCTCAAGCACAAGAAACAGATGTGGAGCCTAACTGATAGTGCTGGACCCCAGCTATGGCAACAGGGACTCAGGAGAGAGAGGTCAGCATGTTTCTGGGAGGACATCACCTGTGGTTAGTCGAACAGTCAGCCCTCTTCCTCGCTATAGCCAGGACACAGGGATGCAGGGGTCAAGCATGTAAGCACCAACTGGCCCAATCCCCTTCACTAATAAACCTCTGAGCTGCAAGAAAATTTCAGTTCCTCCTGTGTTCTAGCTGAAGTCA